GAGGAAAACGTAGGAAGTGTATTTTTAAAGTAATTAAATCAGTACGGAAAGCCAAAATATTTCTGACAGTGCCCCTTTATCTGTTATTGTCGCCTTTCCTTAATTATTTATTTTCCTTTTCATTAGAACATTTTCAAATATAACACAGAAATAGATAACAACCTGCGCGCAGTAGCAAACCCCTCCCTGCACCGCCCCCACCATCACGCACGCGCGCGCGCCCGCCGTGGCTCTCACCAGTCCCGACGCCAGGGGCGCACGCCTGCGCAAACACAGCACCTCCCGAGCCACGAGGGCCGCTCACACAGCAACCCCAGCACCACGCGAGCCTGCCCGCGCACTAACACACTGGCCTTAATGCCTTGCGCCCGTTGCACTCACGACCCTCACTTGCAAACACAGCAGAACCCCCACTGCGCCTTTTTTTTCCGTGTTCGGGGAGTTGCGCCACAGGACTGGGGGCGTGGCCCCAGATTTGACCTCGCGCTTCCCCACTCGCGGGAACCTTAGCTCATTTCCGCCTATCCTATTTCCGCAGGCCACGTAGACACTTCCTCTCCCAGTGGGGGGGGAAAAAAACCACAAACCCATAATGCCTCCCTGCAGGAAAAAAAAAAAAAAGGAAAAGGAAAAAAAAAAACCCTCTGGTCAGAGGAACTCTGGGTCGTGAAATAGGCCACGTGAACATTCTGCCCTGTAGACTTATGACCCAACGGCTGTCACGCTTTTGGAGGGCGGGCTAAAAAAAAAAACCTAAGAGGGCGAACGTCATTGGCCGGAACTCGTACTAACGGAGGAAGAGGATTGGTTTGCTGTAGACCTTAACAGTGAAGAAGCAGGTTGCTAGCACCCGCCTTTACTGCGGCGAAGTGTCATTGCTGACGTGGGGGTGGTTGTCCAATCATTTGATTATGGAACATTCTAAAACTTAGACAAGACGATTGTGATTGGCTGAAGGGCATACGCCCTCCTCCAGGGTGACGTGTCTGCCTATGGATATCAGTTGCCAGAGAAACCTGGCTTTACTATGGCGGTTGGAGGAACGGCAGTGATCACACGTCGGCTGCTGGGAAGATCTGGATTCTCGTTTCAGGTTTCGGGGTGGGGGTGGGGAGAAAGGGTCGAGTTCTTTCTTGTCCTTTTGTTTGACCTTCTAGGTCACCATCAGAAAAGCTAAGTTTGCTGTATAGTGAGGATCAGGAGATCTGATCCTGATTGCAGAACCTTCCCTGATTACAGAATCTTGGGTAAGTGCCTCCCTTCTGTCCTCAGTTCTCAACAGAGGTGATAATAATAGTTCCTACTTCATAGGATTGTTGAGAGGATTACATGTAAAGTACCAGGACAGTGCATGGCACATGTAAGTATTTGCTTTAATAATAATTATGGTTCTATAAATTACTCATTTTTTTTCTTTTTCTTAGATGATTTCACAAAAGTTCATCTTCATTGCAGATACCTGCCTTTCTTTCTAGGTTGTATCTCCCACTTCACCCTTCTAGACCATCCCAGAAGATCTATAAGATTTCATCTGGGAAATCACTAGGAGTTCTTGGAAGGGAAAGAAGGAAGATTGTGTAAGTCAAAGGAATTGTTTCCTCTGTCACACAACAACCAAGTAAAATATTTTATATATTACAGTGGTTGGAATAAAAACAGGGTTGAATGAGTTCCAGAAAGCAGGGTTCTCAACCTCGTGGACAGCAATCTGCAGAAGAAGAGAACTTCAAAAAACCAACTAGAAGCAACATGCAGAGAAGTAAAATGAGAGGGGCCTCCTCAGGAAAGAAGACAGCTGGTCCACAGCAGAAAAATCTTGAACCAGCTCTCCCAGGAAGATGGGGTGGTCGCTCTGCAGAGAACCCCCCTTCAGGATCCGTGAGGAAGACCAGAAAGAACAAGCAGAAGACTCCTGGAAACGGAGATGGTGGCAGTACCAGCGAAGCACCTCAGCCCCCTCGGAAGAAAAGGGCCCGGGCAGACCCCACTGTTGAAAGTGAGGAGGCGTTTAAGAATAGAATGGAGGTTAAAGTGAAGATTCCTGAAGAATTAAAACCATGGCTTGTTGAGGACTGGGACTTAGTTACCAGGCAGAAGCAGCTGTTTCAACTCCCTGCCAAGAAAAATGTAGATGCAATTCTGGAGGAGTATGCAAATTGCAAGAAATCGCAGGGAAATGTTGATAATAAGGAATATGCGGTTAATGAAGTTGTGGCAGGAATAAAAGAATATTTCAATGTGATGTTGGGCACTCAGCTGCTCTACAAATTTGAGAGGCCCCAGTATGCTGAAATCCTCTTGGCTCACCCTGATGCTCCAATGTCCCAGGTTTATGGAGCACCACACCTACTGAGATTATTTGTAAGAATTGGAGCAATGTTGGCCTATACGCCCCTTGATGAGAAAAGCCTTGCATTATTGTTGGGCTATTTGCATGATTTCCTAAAATATCTGGCAAAGAATTCTGCATCTCTCTTTACTGCCAGTGATTACAAAGTGGCTTCTGCTGAGTACCACCGCAAAGCCCTGTGAGCGTCTACAGACAGCTCACCATTTTTGTCCTGTATCTGTAAACACTTTTTGTTCTTAGTCTTTTTCTTGTAAAATTGATGTTCTTTAAAATCGTTAATGTATAACAGGGCTTATGTTTCAGTTTGTTTTCCGTTCTGTTTTAAACAGAAAATAAAAGGAGTGTAAGCTCCTTTTCTCATTTCAAAGTTGCTACCAGTGTATGCAGTAATTAGAACAAAGAAGAAACATTCAGTAGAACATTTTATTGCCTAGTTGACAACATTGCTTGAATGCTGGTGGTTCCTATCCCTTTGACACTACACAATTTTCTAATATGTGTTAATGCTATGTGACAAAACGCCCTGATTCCTAGTGCCAAAGGTTCAACTTAATGTATATACCTGAAAACCCATGCATTTGTGCTCTTTTTTTTTTTTTATGGTGCTTGAAGTAAAACAGCCCATCCTCTGCAAGTCCATCTATGTTGTTCTTAGGCATTCTATCTTTGCTCAAATTGTTGAAGGATGGTGATTTGTTTCATGGTTTTTGTATTTGAGTCTAATGCACGTTCTAACATGATAGAGGCAATGCATTATTGTGTAGCCACGGTTTTCTGGAAAAGTTGATATTTTAGGAATTGTATTTCAGATCTTAAATAAAATTTGTTTCTAAATTTCAAAGCAAGTAATTTGTAGTGTGCCTTTCATGTTACTGGT